TCTTCTATATGAATGAGTGCATTTTTGAACCATTTACTGGATGCTCTCAAAGGTTGACAACTTTGTTTAAACCTTCTCTTTCTAACATAGGTCCACCTATTAAATAGAAAGCCCTTCTGGAAGCCACAAAACTGATTTCAATTTTCCTACCAGGTATAGAAGAGAAGCCAGGTGGGATCCTGTATTTATCCACTCCCTAGTCTGTCAATCTTAAGAATCATAAGGTATAGACTATGCCATCATCAATCATTTAAAGAACATTACAATCTAGAGCAGTGTTATAAAGTATTAAAAAATACTGTTGCAAACAGTGCTATAATTGTTAGAGAAAACGTAGAGTCATGGAACAAGTACCATCTGTTGAACAAGTGGCCTTGAGTCATCTCAATCTTGACAAGAATTTGATGTGTGCAATTATTATTCACAATTTAAAAATTAGTAAACATTAGTTTAAATGAGTAGTTCAAGGTCCCATAGCCATGAAATGGCACAACTGCTCTAGGTTGCCTGAATCACCAGTGTTTACTCTAGTAGCTTAACATTCAAGGCATACTTCTTTCTAGACACTCCAACAATGGAAAAGCAACCAAACATTAGAGTGCCTGAGATTCTTCTCAATATATTGAGCTTGTACTTTAGAATTCGATAATATGACTAAATACTTCAAAGTATCATTAAGTAACTGAATTCATAATGAGAACTGATAGAAATAAGAATTTACAGAAGAATTTTTTTTTGGCTGGTAGAATTAAAAGACTGTTGTTTTAATCAAACCTCTCTCAATGATGAAGACAGGTTATGTTATTACTGGTTACAGTATAGCCAATTGTGTTATTATCCTTTACCTTTTTTCATTTAAGAGAAATCAGCTAAGCCACATACCTATACCACTAGGATGAGAACAATTAACTATCAGACACCCTACTGGGATTGGAAATTATCTTGGGACACTGTCTCACTTGTCACAGACTAGAATATATATACTCATCCCTTATAAGAATTATTTCTAAAACCTAGAGAAAAATGTTGATAGCCCATTGTGCAAAATAAGTGATAAAATTCAAAGTTCTTGATGGTGCTGAGGTAAGTGATTTTTTCCCTAAAGCATTAACAAACAAGTTAACTCACATCTGCTGATACTACCTAGGTCCAGTGGGAAAAACAAGAAAACTAAGATGTTGGAGAGTAATTACACCATGCCAACTGAGTTCCTATTTGTTGGATTCACAGATTATCTACCTCTCAGAGTCACACTGTTCTTGGTATTCCTTCTGGTATATACATTAACTATGGTCGGAAATATACTCTTAATAATTCTAGTTAATATTAATTCAAGCCTTCAAATTCCCATGTATTATTTTCTTAGCAACTTATCTTTCTTAGACATCAGCTGTTCTACAGCAATCACTCCTAAAATGCTGGCAAACTTCTTGGCATCCAGGAAAAGCATCTCTCCTTATGGGTGTGCACTACAAATGTTTTTCTTCGCTTCTTTTGCTGATGCTGAGTGCCTTATCCTGGCAGCAATGGCTTATGACCGCTATGCAGCCATCTGCAACCCACTGCTCTATACTACACTGATGTCTAGGAGAGTCTGTGTCTGCTTCATTGTGTTGGCATATTTCAGTGGAAGTACAACATCACTGGTCCATGTGTGCCTCACATTCAGGCTGTCATTTTGTGGCTCCAATATCGTCAATCATTTTTTCTGTGATATCCCACCTCTTCTGGCTTTATCATGTACAGACACTCAGATCAACCAGCTTCTGCTCTTTGCTTTGTGCAGCTTCATCCAGACCAGCACTTTTGTGGTAATATTTATTTCTTACTTCTGCATCCTCATCACTGTGTTGAGCATCAAGTCCTCAGGTGGCAGAAGCAAAACATTCTCCACTTGTGCTTCCCACCTCATAGCAGTCACCTTATTCTATGGAGCGCTCCTGTTTATGTACTTACAGCCCACCACTAGCTATTCCCTAGACACTGATAAGGTGGTGGCAGTGTTTTATACTGTTGTATTTCCCATGTTTAATCCAATAATTTATAGTTTCAGAAACAAGGATGTGAAAAATGCTCTCAAAAAGCTATTAGAAAGAATTGGATATTCAAATGAATGGTATTTAAATCGTTTAAGAATAGTCAATATCTAACTTACCCTTCCAATCTCATAAACAGCAATTATGCCATGAACATCTTATGTGTTAACTATTTTAAATTTATCACATTTTCAGAAATAAAGATAACTTGTTATACTCAGTGCATTAAAATGCTTCATCCTCTCTTCCAAAAATGTTCTCTCCACAATTCTACTCTATAAAACATTACCTAATTAAACATAGTCATTATTTATATCCAATTAGTGTTTCTAAAATGCTTTGTACATTGATTCTGTTCTTTACGATGTTGTATTGAAGGTAAATATTGACTTTTCAGTCAATCAATCGGTATTAGAAGCTACTTGGCAGCAGAGCATGTGTATATTGGCTTGTTTTTTCCACCACCTGTTTGGCACCTGGTATACTGCATGTCTTCCTTATCTGTGTGTTTAGGCCATTTATGCATAGAGTTCCATTATTGGAACACTAAGCATCCTACTGCTCAAGGTCATCGCCAAGGTCTGATTTCAAAAATTCAAAATATTGTAACCTCAGACATAAATTTAAGTATGGATGGAGGGATGGATAGATGGATAGATAGATGAATGACTGGGAAAATACAGCCTTATTTTATTTGGACAGTGAGTCTATATTTGTACTCACAAAGCATTTGTCAATAGAGATATTTTATAATACCAATAATCTGTTAGGGATACTGATGGTGGTTTCACTGGTTCTCAAGAAATTAGAAGACATGTAGCAATAGTCTCATTATTATTAAGTCAGAATGAAGATACATCACATTGTCTTTGGGCTAAGTTGATTACTGCAAGAAATTCCCTACTTTTTCATTCAGAGTGGGTAATTGTGAAAAACAAGTTTGTGAATACTATCAAGATTATAAACTGTAGAATTTCCTAATTATTTATATTCATGTTGCTAACATAGTCTTTGAGGCTCTATCTTCAAGAAGAGGTGAAAATTACACTGATCTTTTATTCTGTAAATTTACAATGCAAGGCAATTAAAGTATAAACAATTTTTACTCTGTAATCGATTTTGATAATTAAATTATCAGATTTTTTGTGGTTTATTCTGATCTTTCAGTCTGAAGTCTCTATTTACTTTTTGTCTTATTTTGACAAAGTTAAAGTGATACACCATGTACATGTGAAATAAAAAAGTGTGCATTTTGTAATAATTATGAAAATATAAATGGTTGGATTAGTTATATTGAATTTAACCTTGGACATGGAGACAATAAGATAGCACCTAATGAAATGGATTGTTTTGAGTATTAAGTAAAGTTATATATGTAAAATTACTGGTATATGTATATGATTTGAAAATTAAATAATCTAATATTTATAGACATACCATGAAGATACTGTGGGTTCTCTTCTAGATCACTACAATAAAGCAACTGACGCAGTAAAGTGTCACACAAATTTTTAGATTTCTCAGTGCATATCATAGTTATGTTTGGTGGCTGGCAAGATGGTCAAATAGGAGATGCTCCAGTCTGCTGCTCCCAGCAAGATCAACAGAGAAGGTGGGTGATTTCTGCATTTCCAACTGAGGTACCTGGCTCATCTCATTGGGACTGGTTAGACAGTGGGTGCAGCCCATGGTGGGTGAGCAGAAGCAGGGTGGGGTGTTGCTTCACCCGGGAAGCACAAAGGGTTGGCAAACTCCCTCCACTAGCCAAGGGAAGCCATGAAGGACTGTGCCATGAGGAACGGGTGCACTCTGGCCCAGATACTATGCTTTTCCCATCGTCTTCACAACACACGGACCAGGAGATTCCCTTGGGTGCCTACATCACCAGCTCCCTGGGATTGAAGCACAAAACTCGGTGGCTGTTTGGGCAGGCACTGAGCTAGCTGCAGGAGTTTTCTTCATACCCCAGTGGCACCTGGAATGCCAGCGAGACAGAACCATTCACTCCCCTGGAAAGGGGGCTGAAGCCAGGGAGCCAAGTGGTCTAGCTCAGCAGATCCCACCCCCATGGAGCCCAGCAAGCTAAGATCCACTGGCTTGAAATTCTTCCTGCAAGCATAGCAGTCTGAAGTTGACCTGGGATGCTCGAGCTTGGTTGGAGGAGGAGAGTCCGCCATTGCTGAGGCTTCAGTAGGCAGTTTTCCCCTCATAGTGTAAACAAAGCTGCCAGGAAGTTTGAACTGGGTGGAGCCCACCGCAGCACTGCAAAACCTCTGTAGCCAGACTGCCTCTCTAGATTCCTCCTCTCTGGGCAGGGGATCTCTAAAAAAAAGGCAGCAGCCCCAGTTAGGGGCCTAGAGATAAAACCCCCATCCCCCTGAGACAGAGCACCTTAAGGAAGGGATGGCTGTGGGTGCAGCTTCAGCAGATTTAAATGTCCCTGCCTGCTGGCTCTAAGGAGAGCAGCATACCTCCCAGCACATCGTTCAAGCTCTCCTAAGAGATAGACTCCTGCATCAAGTGGGTCCTTGACCCCGTGACTCTTGACTGGGAGACACCTTCCAGTAGGGGTTGACAGATACCTCATAGGAGAGAGCTCCAGCTGGCATCTCACAGGTGTGCCTCTAGGATGAAGCTTCCAAAGGAAGGAACGGGCAGCAATCTTTACTGTTCTGCAGCCTTCGCAGGCAAACAGGGTCTGGAGTGGATCTCCAGCAAACTCCAGCAGACCTGCAGCAGAGGGGCCTGACAATTAAAAGGAAAACTAAGGAATAGCATCAATATCAACAAAAAGGACGTCCACTCAGAAACTCCACCACCAACATCAAAGACCAAAGGTAGATAAATGCATGATGGTGAGGAAAAACCAATGCAAAAAGGCTGAAAATTTCTAAAACCAGACATCTCTTCTCCCACAAAGGATCACAATTCCACGCCAGCAAGGAAACAAAACTGGACAGAGAATGAGTTTGATGAATTGATGGAAGTAATTGGGTAATAACAAATAGAAGAATTGGGTAATATCAAACTCCTCTGAGCTAAAGGAGCATGTCCTAACTCAATGCAAAGAAGCTAAGAACCTCGAAAAATGGTTAGAGGAATTGCTAATTAGAATAACTGGTTTGAAGAGAACATAAATAACCTGATGGAGCTGAAAAACACAGCACGAGAACTTCATGAAGCATACACAAGCATCAATAGCCAAATCGATCAAACAGAAGGAAGGATATCAGAGATTGAAGATCAACTTAATGAAATAAAGCTTGAAGACAAGATTAGAGAAAAAAGAATGCAAAGAAATGAACAAAGCCCCCAGGGATTATGGGACTATGTGAAAAGAGCAAACATATATTTGATTGGTGTACCTGAAAGTGAGGGGGAGAATGGAACCAACTTGGAAAACACTCTTCAGGATATCATCCAGGAGAAACTCCCCAACCTAACAAGACAGGCCAACATTCAAATTCAGGAAATACATGTAACACCACAAAGATACACCTCAAGAAGAGCAACCCCCAGACACATAATCATCAGATTCACCAAGGTGGAAATGAAGGAAAAAATGTTAAGGTGTTAAGGACAGCCAGAGAGAAAGCTCACATTACCCACAAAGGGAAGCCCATCAGACTAACAGCGGCTGTCTCAGCAGAAACCCTATAAGCCAGAAGTGAGTGGGGGCCAATATCCAACAGTCTTAAAGAAAAGAATTTTAAATGCAGAGTTTCATATTCAGCCAAACTAAGCTTCATGAGTGGAGGGAAATAAAATCCTTTACAGAAAAGCAAATGCTGAGAGATTTTGTCACCACCAGGCCTGCTTTACAAGAGCTCCTGAAGGAAGCACTAAACATGGAAAGGTACAACTGGTAACAGCCACTGCAAAAAAAACAAATTTTAAAGAACATTGACACTACGAAGAAACCACATCAGCTAATGGGCAAAATAACCAGCTAGCATCATAATGACAGGATCAAATTCACACATAACAATATTAACCTTAAATGTAAATGGGCTGAAAGCCCCAGTTAAAAGCCACAGACTGGCAAATTGGATAGAGTCAAGACCGATTGGTGTGCTGTATTCAGGAGACCGATCTCATGTGCAAAGCATACATAGGCTCAAAATAACGGGATGGAGGAATATTTACCAAGCAAATGGATAGCAAATAAAGAAAAAAGAAAAAAAAAACAACAAAGCACAGGGGTTGTAATCCTAGTCTCTGATAAAACAGACTATAACCAAAAAAGATCAAAAGAGATAAAGAAGGCAATACATAATGGTAAAAGGATCAATGCAACAAGAAGAGCTAACTATACTAAATATATATGTACCCAATACAAGAGCACCCAAATTCATAAAGCCAGTTCTTAGAGATCTATGAAGAGACTTAGACTAACACACAAAAATAGTGGGAGACTTTAACACCCCACAGTCAACATTAGACAGACCAAGACAGAAAATTAACAAGGATATTCAGGACTTGAACTCAGCTCTGGACCAAGCAGACCTAATAGACCTCTACAGAACTCTACACCCCAAATCAATAGAATATACATTATTCTCAGCACCACATTGCATTTATTCTAAAATTGACCACAATATTGCAAGTAAAATACTCCTCAGCAAATGCAAAACAATGGAAATCATAACAGTCTCTCAGACCACAGTGCAATCAAATTAGAACTCAGGATTAAGAAACTCACTCAAAACCACACATCTACATGGAAACTGAACAACCTGCTCATGAATGACTACTGGGTAAATAATGAAAATAAAGCAGAAATAAATAAGTTATTTGAAACCAATGAGAACAAAGACACAAGGTATCAGAATCTCTGGGACATAGCTAAAGCAGTGTTTAGAGGAAAATTCACAGTACTAAAGGCCCACAAGAGAAAGCAGGAAAGATCTAAAATCAACACCCTAACATCACAATTAAAAGAACTAGATAAACAAGAACAAACAAATTCAAAAGCCTCAGAAGACAAGAAATAACTAAGATCAGAGCAGAACTGAAGGAGATAGAGACATGAAAAACCCTTCAAAAAATCAATGAATCCAGGAGTTGGTTTTTGGAAAAGATCAACAAAATAGAAAGAACACTAGCCAGACTAATAAAGAAGAAAAGAGAGAAGAATCAAATAGACACAATAAAAAATTATAAAGGGGATATCACCACTGTTCCCACAGAAATACAAACTACCATCAGAGAATACTATAAACACCTCCACACAAATAAACTAGAAAACCTGGAAGAAATGGTTAAATTCCTGGAAACACACACCCTCCCAAGTCTAATCCAGGAAGAAGTCAAATCCATGAATAGACCAAAAACAAGTCCCAAAATTGAGGCAGTAATTAATAGCCTACCAACAAAAAATAGTCCAGGACCAGCCAAATTCTACCAGACATACAAAGAGGAGCTGGTACTATTCCTTCTGAAACTATTCCAAGCAATAGAAAACGAGAGGCTCCTCCCTAACTCATTTTATGCGGCCAGCATCATCCTGATATGAAAACCTGGCAGAGACACAGCAAAAAAAGAACATGCCAGGCCAATATCCCTGATGAACATGATGCAAAAATCCTCAAAAAATACTGGCAAACTGAATTCAGCGGCACATCAAAAAGCTTATCCACCAATCAAATTGGCTTTATCCCTGGGATGCAAGGCTGGCTTAACATACGCAAATCAATAAACGTAACCCATCTCATAAACAGAACCAATGACAAAAGCACATGTTTATCTCAACAGATGCCGAAAAGGCCTTTGATAAAATTCAACACCCTTCGTGCTAAAAACTCTCAATAAACTAGGTATTGACAAACATATCTCCAAATAATAAGAGCTATTATGACAAACCCACAGCCAATATCATACTGAATGGGCAAAAACTGGACGCATTCCCTTTGAAAACCGGCACAAAACAATGATGCCCTCTCTCACCACTCCTATTCAACATAGTATTGAAAGTGCTGGCCAGGGCAATCAGGCAAGATAAAGAAATAAAGGATATTCAAATAGGAAAAGAGGAAGTCAAATCGTCTCTGTTTGCAGATGACATGATTGTATATTTAGAAAACCCCATCGTCTCAGGCCAAAATCTCCTTAAGCTGATAAGCAACTTCAGCAAAATGTCAGGATACAAAATCAATGTGCAAAAATCACAAGCATTCCTATACACCAATAACAGACAAACAGAGCCAAATCGAATGAACTGCCATTCACAATTGCTACAAAAGAGTGTAAAATACCTAGAAATACAACTTACGAGGGATATGAATGACCTCTTCAAGGAGAACTACAAATTAGTGCTCAAGGAAATAAGAGAGGACACAAACAAATGGAAAAACATTCCATGCTCATGGATATGAAGAATCAATATCATGAAAATGGCCATCTACTGCCCTAAGTAATTTTTAGATTCAATACTATCCCCGTCAAGCTATCATTGAATTTCTTCACAGAATTAGAAAAAAAAAAAAACTACTTTAAATTTCATGTGGAACCAGAAAACAGCCCATGTAGCCCAGGCAATCCTAAGCAAAAAGAACAAAGCTGGAGGCATCATGCTACCTGGCTTCAAACTATACTACAAGGCTACAGTAATAAAAACAGTATGGTCCTGGTACCAAAGCAGATATATAGACCAATGGAACAGAATAGAGGCCTCACAAATAACACCACACATCTACAACCATCTGATCTTTGACAAACCTGACAAAAACAAGCAATGAGGAAAGGATTCCCTATTTAATAAATGGTGTTGGGAAAACTGGCTAGCCATATGCAGAAAGCAGAAACTGGACCCCTTCCTTATATCTTATACAAAAATTAACTCAAGATGGATTAAAGACTTAAACATAAAACCATCAACACGCTGAACCATGCACTTGCCTTGCTATTGATGGCTTCTGTCTGATCACAGTGATGTGTGGCTGTGG